TCTCTCTCCTGCTGCCTTGTGAAAAAGGTGTCTGTTTCCCCTTAGCCTTCCTCCATGATTGTAAGTTTCCTGACACCTCCCCAGCCATGTGGGACTGTGAGTCAGTTAAACTTCTTTCCTTTATAGGTTACCCAGTCTTGGGTATTTCTTTATAACAGTGCAAAAACGGACTAATACAATACGTTTTCACAAAATTTTACAATAGAAGCATCTTTAGAGTTTATTTGAACAAACAATTCATGAATTGAGCAGCTCCAAACCAGATCTGGGAGCTCCACCAGGGGAATCCAGGAGGGAGGCTTTTATAGGAGGGTCACAGATGTAAAGCAAAGAAAATATTTGATTGGCTGCAGTTATACAGTTGTTTTATTTGGTCTGTCGTGTTGGAAGGTCCCCTAGATATGTAATTAGAAGTTTGTTGGATGTTTCTGATTGATTAAGCTTAAGTTCTCTTTTTCTTTAGCATAGGCATTTATAAGAAGTAACTTCATATTTTGCTTATGTTTGCAAATCAAGTGAGGTTGATGTCACTTATGAGGCCTAATTGGTTTTGTCTGCTCGGGGATTCTTCAGGCATGGTTTCCATTTTAATTTACTTCAGCAGTGCTAATTCTCATTCAGTTTTTGTGGTACAAATGGTGTGCCAATACTGCATTTCATCCAGGACCCTTGGGCGATGGAACCATTCTGTTTCTCCATGTCTTCATTTGGAGGGTGTGACTGATGGAATTATGTCTACCCTGGTGCACTTAAATTCTGCAGACTACTTCAAAACAGCATAAGTAGAGTGGATACCTAAGGGAATTCTTAAACACGTAGAACAGGAACCTATAACTTCTCATCTAGTACAATGTGAGATAGTTACATGAGATGAAGATAGCAGTTCTACTGTATGTAAATGTGTACCTTTCTCTAATCTCATTTTAGCAGTTTATGAGTGGGACACTTCATTACCCCATTTATGTTCAACCTCTAACAGTTAATATATTTCATTTTATTGTTGTCATTGTTTCTAAGAATAGCTATTTCTTTCTGTCCATCCATTCATTCATCTATCCATCTCTCCCTGGATGGTGTACTATAGGATTAAGGTAGCTTAGATCACAAGTGTTTAAACAATTGTAGAACTCATAGCAGGCAAAACTGAATGTCATTTTGTAGAGTTCTGTCTTGTTTTCTGTTTTGGGTATGTTTGTGGTCTTGGTTGCAGAAATCCAGTCACCATTTCATTTCGTTAAGTGGATTATAACTTTTTAAGCAAAATTCTGCTTTGGTAGATAATAAAAACTGCAAGAAAACATTTGAGTAATATTAAATCTAGTACTCTGGTTTAACCCCTGCAAACAGGAGTTCTTGATTATTTATTCCTCACCACATTTTCTCTGGATTTATCTGTTGCCCACCAAAACTGAAGACCCATTCTGGTGGCAGGTTGACTGTTCCAGAAAGAATGAAAAATCTTGTCATGTGAATTTTACTTTTGAACTTTTTTGGTTTAGATCTGCCTTACCTTCCCCCCCCCCCCCCCCCCCGCCCCACACAGCCTTTCCTGTGTGTGTGGATTGGTGTGCTGTAGATCTGAAGCTCTCAGATCTGAGCACGAATGACAGTCATCTGGGGAGCTTATTAAACATGCAAGAGCTTTAATCCCACTCCTAGGGATTCTGATTCTCCAGGTATGCAGTTGGCTCAGGAGTTTGCATTTTAAAAAACACACTAGTAATTCTGGTGTGCATGCTATAGGTAACCCTGTAGTAAGAGGTTCAAAGAACATATGATGTTTCATTGAATCTATGACGCCACAGATGGTAAGGGTCAGAATCTGGTAGCTTTCAGCTGCATGACTCCTAAGCCCTAATTTCCAATCTTGTGGCTAATTTGTTAGTCCTACAAAGGCAGTCTAGTCCCCAGGCAAGAAGGAGGTTTGTTTTGGGAAAGGGCTGTTACCATCTTTGTTTTAAACTATAAACTAAGTTCCTCCCAAAGTTATGGCCTATGCCCAGGAATGAACAAGGACAACCTGGAGGTTAGAAGCAAGATGGAGTTGGTTAGGTCAGATCTTTTTCACCATTTCAGTTATAATTTTGCAATGGTGGTTTCACTACTAAGAAATAAAAATGTGGTTGTAAGCCTTATCCTGAGTTTAGTTAAAATGAGGGAAGCAAGATGCAAAATGAGTTTAGTTAAAATAAATAGGGTATTAAGTGCCTGGCAACCAGAGGTTCCTCTTATTATCTTAACAGGTTATTATGAAGCATAGCAGATATGAGATTTTAAAAAATTACAAAGCAACAGTTCTTCAGATCTTTTACCATATAAATTATTTGATTGCAATGAGGAGTTTATATAAGGTGTCCTTAGTTGACATCTATTTGTAATGAAAATTGTACTGATGACTTTGTTTTAAAATGCAACTTAGGTGTATATGGGGGTGTAATAGACTCCAGTTTGGCCCCATATTAATTTCATCCTACTCATTTCCAGTCATTTAGATGTTGCTGGCTCAGTTCAGAAGTCTGATTTCTATCCTCCTTGTACTTCAGTGATTCCTGTTTTGTAATTATAGTCCACTGAAATAGTAAGGTGTGGCATAATCATTTGATGTCTACCTTTTTTTTTTTTTGCCACTTTCCTGTTAGAGAGTCCACAGCCCTCATTAATGCCAGCTAGGTGATTATACACATATATACCAGCCGCATAGCATCTTGTACTGAGTAGTGGTAGGATGTAATGGCAATATTTGGGGTAAACACCAAATCTGTGTCAGTGTAAACCTGAACTCTGGCTGCCAACTCAGAAATGCTGTAGTGGCATATTGGGTACTGAATGAGGGCTTATCTGTAGGTTAGAACAAATCTTTCCCCATTAATGAGAATTCAGTGAAGAGCAACCCCACCTGCTTAAGGTGCTTCCTTCAGTAGTAGTAGCTTGGAAAACAAAATATCTTTTTTAGGAAAAAGTTGCCTAGCCATGTTATATTTGGGTATAGAGGAGCAGAAGAGCTCAGATCCATTTAGTTTTTAGCTCCTTGAAGTGTTTTTGGAAGACATGGTTAAATACTTGTTGATCCACTAAATACCAGATTTCTGAAAAGAATAACTGTAGGTCTCTTTAGCTAATTCACATTGATTTAAGGGGGTTGTACTATGAAATTCTTAACATTGAGATGAATCATGTTGGAATACTTATGTTCTCAGAATGTAGTGTGTATGGCCTGTCAGGCTTGGCTGCCTCTCCCTACACTAAGTCTTTGGGTAAAAGTTGGCCTAGATGGGGCACTTTCATGATTTAGCTGAGCACTTTTGCTAACCTGTTTTTAAGTGGAGGGAGAAGCAGGTATTATATTTTACCAATTTCATTCTTAGAAGAATGGAGTTTTATCTAAATTGCTGTAGATAGAAGTTTTCCGAAGTGTTTTTCTCCATTCACTGTCAGGAGCGCCAAATGAAAAACAAGGTAGAGCAGTTTATGGTGGATTGTGGAGGAAAGCTGAACTTGCCTAGTATAATCCCAATTTGCTTCATATCTGGCATTGGTTAACATTCTAGGGGAAATTTAAAAACACTTTCTGGCTCATTTGTGCTTTTCCATAGTATACTTCTAATTCTATTTCTGTTTCTTAGCCACATTTAGATGTTCTCTTTTAAATGTAATTTCAATATGATGCTACTTAAGAAAATAAGAAAAGCCAGATGATGTTGATTCAGAAAACTGTCAAAAATCTAGGCATAGATCATCTGTATTCTTTTCCCAAGATTTTCAATAGAACATTAAACATTTATTTTAAAACTCTTATTGGTTCACTTGACCCATTGTTTATAAGTTTTTGGTCTGTTGCTTTTTGGGGGACACTTTGCAGAAGGAGTGGATACATTTACATCATAATCATTGGTGATCTTTTGAAAAATTTGTCATTCCTAGTATTATAGAATTCATATGGATCACCTCTCCCCACACCCCCAATTTTGTTTTTGTTCCTTTTTTTCCCTTTTCAAAATGTGAGTTTAGCTTGATTCTTTAAAAATCTGGGATACTTTTCTAGTTGCTGGTAGTCATGTAAAAATCTCCCTTTATTTGTGATCAAGTCATACCCACCTCTGAAGCTGTACAACAGGAGTGTGTGAGTGTGTGTGTGTGTGTGTGTGTGTGTTAAAATGGTGGTTTCTTTTAAAAGAGTGTACCTTCTAGGATTCGGTATCCTGCTAGTATTAAATACTTTCTCAAGTTAGTAACTAGATTTTTCTTTCAAGCCTTTAGTGTTAAAAACACCAAATTTTGTTAAATTTACAATATTTCTAACACAATGATAGCAGCTCAGATATCCTACTGAGTTTTTAAATGTTAATATTTTTTCAAATGAATGCAGTCATCTTATTCCTTTCCATTTTGTTATTTCAAAAATGTAGCCAGCTTTGCAAAGATGTGTGTATAGTTGCATTCAGGGGAGACAGGGTACTTGACAGCCGTCTGCATGTGCAATAGTAATAACTTGTTATTAAAGACAAGGTTTTTTAAAGCTAAATATTTGGAATTTTAGAAGTTTGTTAAGCATTAGATGCACATTTACTTCACTCTTTTTTTAAACCTATCATAAAAATAATCCCATATAAACACCCACATAAAGGAAATAGTAATGTAAGTTTTTTCCCAAGAACATAATTTTTATAGTTACTGAAGTGTAATATAGTGAGATTAATTTTTATTGGTTTCTTTACATTTCCTGGGATTGGTTTGGAAACATAACAGCATCTAGATTTGTTTCCACCTTTGCTATAGATGGATAGCTTCATCTACAGGATGGGAAGGACTTTTTTCTTCCTTTTGAAGAGGATCCATTCTGTTGTTTCTCATGGAATTATGCTTCTTTCTGTGGAGAGCAGATTATGAAAATGTTTGATGAACACGTGTGGAGCACAGAAATTAGGATTGTTTCATCTGTCCTACATCTGTAGTAGTACTTCTAAGAGGACCTGTCAAAGCCATGTGGAAGTTGTATGTCCTACACGTAGCCCAGCAAAAAAAGTTGGACTGTTAGAGCCTGGTTGGGAAAGATGTTTATTCCTTTATTTTTAAATTTTATATTTTTATTTCTTTTTATTAGGGGTTGACAAAGTACAACCCCTAGGCCTGTATGGCCCACAAGCCAAAACTGGTTTTCACATTTTTAAGTGGGTTGAAAAAAAATCAAAAGAATAATTTTGTGACACATGAACATTTTATGAAATTTAAATTTCAGTGTCTATAAAGAAAGCTTTATTAGAATATAATTAGACTCATTCGTTCACATGTTGGCTATGGTTGCTTTCTAGCTACAACTGCAGAGTGGCGTAATTGCAGTAGAGATTGTATGGTCCATAAAGCCTAAAAATATTTACCATCTGGCCCTTTTATAGAAAGAGTTTGCCAACAGTTGCCCTGTTTTACTCACATAAAAGTAGTTATTTATAGCAAACACAGTATTTTTTAAAAAATACCATGCTTTTGTTTGTAAATGCAACATCGGAGTAACCTACCCTAGTGACTCTTTGAGTTGTAGCATTCTTTTGATTTTAGTATTATCTCATTTTTCTCTTTTACTTTAAATGCTCTGGGGATAAAAATTTAATTTTTTACATTCTGTTCTTGAGGGGGTCTGTATTAGTCTGAGTTCTATAGAAAAACAGAACCAATTACATATATATATATATATATATGTGTGCGTGTGTGTGTGTATGTATAGATATAGCTCTAGATATATAGACATATATTCCTTATAATACATGTGGAGATAGCTTCATTTATATACAGGTATATGATTTGTATGTGCGTGTTTGTGTGTGTGTGTGTATATGTTTATTATAAGGGATTGGCTCATGAGATTATGAATGCTGAGAAGTCCAAGATCTGACAAGTTGGCAAGCTCTGACAGTCCAGGAGAATGAATGGTATAGTCTGGTCTGAGTCTGAAGGCATTGTCTCAGTTTAAAGATAGGCAAAGAAGGCGAATTCTCCCTTACTTATTAGAATCCCTTATTATTAGAATCATGGGAACTTTCTAAGTTGGTTGGGTTAAAATTGTCATTTGTCCAGCACTGAGTTGAAGTAGGATTGAATTGAATGATAGTTTCTCTATTTGTAGAGGATAACTTGTGGTATTTTCCTGTGGTTTAATTAAGTGCTGTTTGTTAATATTAAGTAGGTACATCAAAGGGTGTATTTGTACGTTTAATTTTCTTGTATCATTTCCATTTCAAGGAGGGGTTCCAATACCCAAGCTTAGTCATTTTGCCATACTGTTGAATTGCTGGAGTGGGTAGTTTGTAGCAATTCCCAAAGCAGTTTGCAAAAGCCAAGTTGATTGGCATGACATTTTGTCAACAAGCCTCTTATATTAGAGTGTGTCAGTGAACAGCTGGAGTGAAAAGGAAGTGGATTTGTTTGTAGCGTGAGCTTCTTACTTACCCTTCATGTGACCCTAGAGAAATCCCCTGATCTCATATATGCTGCTGTTTTAATGCCCCCAGCAACTAGAGGCTGGTGGGAAGATTACATAAAATAAGGGTGTGTGTGAATTGCACTGACATAAGTATGTATTCATACTTGGTTTATGTTAACTGGCAAGAAATCCCCCTCCTGGTAAATAATTTTTTATGACAATTTTGTCAATATAGAGTGATGTTTCTGTGGTTTATGTGATTTAGTCCACTTCCCAAGGAAATAATGGAAGTATCACTTGACCTTTGATTTTACTCTGTTGTTCCTGAAGTTAATTTATTCTAGAACAATGACTCCTTATTCACATAGTAGCTTGATTTCTACCTGAGTAATAAAACTTCACTAAATTAGATCAGAGTAGATAGTGGGGCCAAAGGAATGTTTAAATTGTCAACCATGTAAAGAAGTTTAGTACGTCCATCTGAGGCCCTAGTTCAGGCGCTCTTTCCAGCTGCAGTGTTTCATTGTCCAGCGACATTGTGGTGGCTGTCCTTGCTGTTGAATCTCAGGTGATTATGAACCTTACATATTAGCAACTGGAAATGATATTTGCTTTTTGTTTTGATTTTTTAGGAGCATATTAATGAAAAGTGCCATAAACTGAAAAACCAAACATGAGGGTAGCAGGTAAGATATTTAATTTAGTAGAAGTAATTGTACAAAGTTATGCTGAAATACTTCTGCCTTTTAGGTGCTGCAAAGTTGGTGGTAGCTGTGGCAGTGTTTTTACTGACATTTTATGTTATTTCTCAAGTATTTGAAATAAAAATGGATGCAAGTTTAGGAAATCTATTTGGTAAGTTTTATTTTTTTCCTTTCTTAAATCTTTCCTTCTAACAAAAGTAATTTTTTTTTTTCAGCAAGATCAGCATTGGACACAGCTGCACGTTGTAAGTATTTCATCTCAATATTTTATGTATGATAAAAAAAGACATCATGTTTTCTCCCCCAAAGCTACAAAGCCTCCCAGATATAAGTGTGGGATCTCAAAAGCTTGCCCTGAGAAGCATTTTGCTTTTAAAATGGCAAGTGGAGCAGCCAACGTGGTGGGACCCAAAATCTGCCTGGAAGATAATGTGTAAGTCTTTGTTGACTTGAGACGATAAGGTGTTCTAAATTTATTTCAATTTCTCCCCCTTCAGTTTAATGAGTGGTGTTAAGAATAATGTTGGAAGAGGGATCAATGTTGCCTTGGCAAATGGTAAGAACAATTATTTTAGCTTATGGATGTAAGCATAATTTGATATGAATTTAATCTCTTTTAGGAAAAACAGGAGAAGTATTAGACACTAAATATTTTGACATGTGGGGAGGAGGTAAGCATAAATAACATGACTGTGTTCTTTTGTTTAAAACCCTAAACCCTTTCTTTTTCTTCAGATGTGGCACCATTTATTGAGTTTCTGAAGGCCATACAAGATGGAACAATAGTTTTAATGGGAACATACGATGATGGAGCAACCAAGTATGTAAACTTTACAGAACTTTTTGGAACTATTATTGTTGTATTCTTTCTCTCCCTCTTCAAGACTCAATGATGAGGCACGGCGGCTCATTGCTGATTTGGGGAGCACATCTATTACTAATCTTGGTTTTAGAGACAACTGGGTCTTCTGTGGTGGGAAGGGCATTAAGACAAAAAGCCCTTTTGAACAGGTTAGTGTCATAGACTCTCAGAATTAACAAAATTAAACTGTATATTATTACTGTGTTCCAATAGCACATAAAGAACAATAAGGATACAAACAAATATGAAGGATGGCCTGAAGTTGTAGAAATGGAAGGATGCATCCCCCAGAAGCAAGACTAATGGAAATGTGGAGAGAATTGAAGAAAGCGCACTTTCACTCTTAATGGGAGAGCTATAAATGGCAGAGCTATGTGTAAATATTTTAAGAGCATGCAGCCATCTTGGTGTGTGCATGAGTATTGTCTCTTTTGATATCAGGATTATTTATTGCTAACGTAAATAGATAGCATTGTAAATAATCATCACAATGATCAAATCACTGAACCATGTCTCCGCACATTTCCCTAAAAGTACAATGTTTAGACTGCTATGGTAATACATATTTTAAATTCTAAAAGCATACACAATGTGTAACTGAATGGTTTGTGAAAAATATATTGATATATATACTAGTTGCTATGAAAATATCATGGAATAATAGGGATTTTAGGGTGGATACTTTATTTTCTTTTATGTTTCTATATGTTGCGTTGTGATGACATTATCTTTTAAATTAAAAAGAGATTTGGCTAGTTGTGTGTGTAATGTTACTTTACAGTCCGACTCTCCTGATGTACCTCTTTTCATGATCTTTTTCTTTCCTTCCCAAGAAACTGAGGAATGTTTAATATGAAAACATACATCGGATATGTGAAAAGCACAACAAAATTCTTAATGTACACAGTAAAAAAGTAAATATATAAATGTAGATGGCATTTAGGACCACAGCTTGCTGGATTTGTGTTAGCTATGGGAATAACTTGATTTTGTATAAGCTATTTAGAGTGAGGCTGGAGGTGGCAGCTTCACAGAACTGGAGAACCAGGCCAAGTCCCCTCCCCAACCTAATTAGGTCATTCAGGACAGCTAAGTCAGTATATTTAGAGCAATACTAGCATACGTTTTTCTTAATTGTTATCAGCATTGACCAAGTGGTTTGGAAGGAGGCATGCTTTAATATCACAATAATTTTGATTTGTAAACCAAGAAATTAATCCTGTGTTTATCTAACTTCATAATAGCAATTATTGCCCGAAGCTATAGTGGCATATTTACAAAAGTTCTTATTACTGGGCGGACTGATAACATTTAAAAAATAATTGTGTTTGACCCCAAATGACTTTATACCCAATTCTACATAAAAATATAGAAGATCTATCTTTTTTTGTTACCTTCAGATGTTCACTAAATAACTCAGTTTTTAAGCAGAAGTTTTCAGGGCATTAAATATATGTTGTGTATGAAGTATCTCAAACTGGAACATAAATTTAGTGATCAAACTGCCATTCACAGTGTAAGGCAGCACTTAAATTTCGAACCTAAAGTTTAGATGCATTGTATAAAAAAACCTAAAAGCAGTATCTGTTATTTAGCTGTAAACCAAGTTGGAAGCTATTCGGATAATTTCTTAAATATTGATGAACTTTGGAGTACTGTTTCTTCCTTCAAACTGAATGTAATTAATTCATGAATAAATGCACCTTATATGTTTAAACAATCTTTGTATACTTTTGGGATTTTTGGTGCTTATATGCTAAATCACATTCAGCATGTGTATTTTGACATTTAAAATACTTCCCTCAATTCTGTAAATTAAAAGAATAGTTATTTTACAGTTCCAGGGATTGTGAAATAAATGTTGCAGTTTTTTAAAATAATGAAAATAAATACTCTTGGTTTTGCTTTGTGAATTTTT